CTTTTTTTTTTTTTTTTTTTGAGACAGAGTCTCGCTCTGTCGTCCAGGCTGGAGTGCAGTGGCGCGATCTCGGCTCACTGCAAGCTCCGCCTCCCGGGTTCACGCCATTCTCCTGCCTCAGCCTCCCGAGTAGCTGGAACTACAGACGCCCGCCACCGCGCCCCGCTAATTTTTTGTATTTTTAGTACAGACGGGGTTTCACCGTGTTAGCCAGGATGGTCTCGATCTCCTGACCTTGTGATCCGCCCGCCTCGTCCTCCCAAAGTGCTGGGATTACAGGCGTGAGCCACGGCGCTCGGCCGAGAAACCTGAACTTTCTGTGCGCTCATTGTCCGCACCACGTTCTGCTCTGCAGGTCCCGGAGCTGAGGGCTCCTAAGCATCACCTTGTGTTGTAGACTGTGTCGTGCTCAAGGCTGCCATCTCCCTCCTAGGTGGGGTTACCAGATAAAATACAGGATACCACGTTAAATTTGAATGTCTGATAAACACAGCGTGGTTTTTTTGTTTTTTGTTTTTGTTTTTTTGTGGGTTTTTTTTTTTTTAAAGCATGAGTATGCCCCAAATAGAGCATGCAATTAGTTGTTGCCAGAACCTGGAGGGAGCTGGGAAGGCTTTACAGATAGATAGTGGTGATGGTTGCACAGTATGTATGTAATTAATGCCACTCACTATTGTAAACTTAAAATGATTAAAATGGCAACTTTTTATTTTACCACAGTTTATAAAAACTAATGTAATAAACCAGAAACCTGTAACTGGATGAGTCGTATGGTATGTGGCTATCTTAATAAGGCTGTTAAAAACATGATTAGTTTTTTAATCTGAAATTCAAATTAAGTAGACGTCTTGCATACTTGATAAACCTGGCGCCCCGCTGTGGAACCTAGCGCTCCTCTCCACCGACTGGGCGCCGAGGGCACGAGAGCGGCGTTTTCTCCGCCTCGCCACGCGGGGGCGCTGCGGCCAGCGGGCGCGACCTCTCTGGCGGCGGGGCCGGGTCGCGCGGGCGCGCTTCCGCCTGTGTGGAGGTGCGGGATTGGGCGGGCTGCCACGGCATGGAGAATGGCTCCGCTTCTGTTGCAGCTGGCGGTGCTCGGCGCGGCGCTGGCGGCCGCAGCCCTCGTACTGGTGAGAACAGGGATGGGAACCCGCGCAGGCCGGTTTTGTAAAAGACATGTATGTCTGCTTTTAGATTTCCATCGTTGCATTTACAACTGCTACAAAAATGCCAGCACTCCATCGACATGAAGAAGAGAAATTCTTCTTAAATGCCAAAGGCCAGAAAGAAACTTTACCCAGCATATGGGACTCACCTACCAAACAACTTTCTGTCGTTGTGCCTTCATACAATGAAGAAAAACGGTGTAAGCCCTGTTTTGATTTTTTTGGTAAAGGGAAAGTGATTTTTAATATATTTTTTTCTTCAAGTGCCTGTGATGATGGATGAAGCTCTGAGCTATCTAGAGAAGAGACAGGTATCATGTTTTCTCTTTTAATATGATATCTCAAATTGTATTACTTTATTTTTGTTTCTTGCAGAAACGAGATCCTGCGTTCACTTATGAAGTGATAGTAGTTGATGATGGCAGTAAAGATCAGACCTCAAAGGTAAATACACTTGCTTTTAGAATTGACAATAGAATTTTATTCTGATTTTTATATAATTTCATAGGTAGCTTTTAAATATTGCCAGAAATATGGAAGTGACAAAGTACGTGTGATAACCCTGGTGAAGAATCGTGGAAAAGGTGGAGCGATTAGAATGGTAATACATATTTTCAACATTTTTATCTAAAAAATTTTCTTTGACTTGAAATTTTAAAATACAGGGTATATTCAGTTCTCGAGGAGAAAAGATCCTTATGGCAGATGCTGATGGAGCCACAAAGTTTCCAGATGTTGAGAAATTAGAAAAGGGGCTAAATGATCTACAGCCTTGGCCTGTGAGTATAAGAATGTAGTTTAAATAACATTCTATTGAAAAACTATCTCTGCTTTTTCCCTCAGAATCAAATGGCTATAGCATGTGGATCTCGAGCTCATTTAGAAAAAGAATCAATTGCTCAGGTGAGACTTCATTAATTGGCATGGGACAGCCAAAAAGTCATTTATATTTTGTCTTTGTTTTCAGCGTTCTTACTTCCGTACTCTTCTCATGTATGGGTTCCACTTTCTGGTGTGGTTCCTTTGTGTCAAAGGAATCAGGGACACACAGTGTGGGTTCAAATTATTTACTCGAGAAGCAGCTTCACGGACGTTTTCATCTCTACACGTTGAACGATGGTAGGTTTCTGACTGGAATGTATCCAGTCTGTAAAAATAAATATCAATATATTTTCTATTTTAGGGCATTTGATGTAGAACTACTGTACATAGCACAGTTCTTTAAAATTCCAATAGCAGAAATTGCTGTCAACTGGACAGAAATTGAAGGTGAGTATATTGTTTATTGTATGATTGTCTTGCTAATTTGTTTTTAATTATTTTTAAATCACAGGTTCTAAATTAGTTCCATTCTGGAGCTGGCTACAAATGGGTAAAGACCTACTTTTTATACGACTTCGATATTTGACTGGTGCCTGGAGGCTTGAGCAAACTCGGAAAATGAATTAGGTTGTTTGCAGTCTTCAGTTGTGTTCTTATGCTTCAGTGTCACATTTCATTTCATTTGAAACTAAAATTTTAAGTAAAGCTGAAATAAACTTCTTGTCATTGTCTGCCTTTTGATAATTTTAAAGAAATAACTTTCCATAAGTAAAAAATTATATATCTCTTTGGATATAAATGATTTTTAAAAGATGTTTATTTAAAAAGTCAGATTTTCTTTTGTTTGTTTAGCTTCATTATCA